CCCACGGCTTCCCTCTCCCAGGAAAGAACTTGCTGTGTGACCCTGGGTGAGTCACTAGATGTCTCTGGGCCCCAGTTGCCTCACCCATGTTGTTAGAGAAACAGTTGAAGCTTTGTAAACCATGGGTACCATCCAGGCAGTTGCTGTGATCAGGACCTGGCAGCGGGCAGGAGCTGCTCCCCCTTCTGACGGGAAGCATCCAGAGGGAAAGCCGGGCCCAGAACACAGTCCTGGGTGTCGTGGAGGGAGGGTTAAATATGCCATCCCTTCACTGTCTCCACTAAGGACACTAAGGAGGTGGAGTGGGGAGGGACTTGGGCTCTGTGGGGGTTAGAGGGGGCAGCAATGAGCAAGGTGCTAGGTAAGGGATTGGCACGTCCTCACCTATGAGGCAGGTCTGCCAGCATCGCAGGCAGGGCCCTCCTTGGTGGCTTCATCCTTCCCCTCCACTTCCATGTCTCACCAGGTCACTCCATGTAGGCTCTGCCCTCTGTTCCTTGGATTGTGAGTGTATATACACATACTTTTATATCACAGAGCTTTTCCTCCCAAAGCCTAGAAGGCCTCTGCTTTCCCTTTGCCTTTTAGAATCCTGCTCATCCTTCAAGGCTTAGCTCAAACGCCACCTCTTCCATGAGGCCAGTCTTGATTTTCCTCTTTCCCCCCGACTCACGTCAATTCCATTCTTTGCGTTCTCACAGCACATTTTTTGTACTTCTGTTATAACCCTAATTTTATTTTTCTTCATAGATTTTTTTTGTTTTTCTGTCTTACTTAGACTATGACCTTCTTGAATATAAAAACTGTGTCTTCCTCAATTTTTATCCAGTGTTTGGTACAGAGCTTGGTATATAGTAGATATCAATAAGCATTTATCAAGTAGAATTAATAGTAAAATGTCACTTTTTAATGCATTCTATGTGCCAAGCACTGTGTCATGTGTTTTACATATATTATCTCATTGAATCTTTACAACAACCCTATGAGATAGGTACTATCATCCTCATTTTACAGATGAGGGACCTGGAGCTCAGAGAGGTTAAGCAACTTGCCCGAGGTCACACAGCTGGTAAGTGTGGAGCCAGAATTTGAACCCAGATCCACCTGACTCCAAACCGTGCTCTAAATGCATATGCTGCCTTCCAATGAATGAATGAAAGGTGAGATTTTACTGGGCCATGTAGGGGCTAGAGAAACAAGCCTGGTAGGCAGAGAGAGCGCAAAGAAGAAGGCTTTTTCTGAATTAGGGAAAAGCTCTGAGAACTCACGCTCGTGGAACAGACACTTACTGAACATCTACTACAGGCCAGACAGTCTGCTGAGATTACCAAGATGAGTGAGAACTGCCCCCAAGGAGCTCACTGACTAAGAGGCTGGGAGAGCTGGTCAAGTGACAGGCACATCAAGTAACAAACATGCTGGCATAGGAGAGGTGCTATGGAAACACAGGGGATAGGCAGCCAGCTCGGGCTGTAGTAGTGGGAGTTTTCCTGGAGGGGGCGAGACAGTGGCCACTGTGATTACAGAAGAGGACCAGGGTCTTCTACAGCTTTGATCCCCTCTCCACGCCCATCCATGAGATGTGTGGATTTTCCCACGCCTTTCAGAAGAGGATTGTTGCCTCTGGTACTTTGATATTAGTGGTGGTCGTTTCTAGGCTGACTAAAAATTCCTCCCCACCTCACTGCAGGTTATAAGACCCTTCTCAAGTGCCTCTCAGGTAAATTCTGCCGCCGGGAGCTGATTGGCATCATGGGCCCCTCAGGGGCTGGCAAGTCTACATTCATGAACATCTTGGCAGGATACAGGTAAGGAAGAGACTGGGGTGGAATGGAGGCAGTTGACCCCCATCCTCAACCCACATCCCTGCAGGGAGTCTGGAATGAAGGGGCAGATCCTGGTTAATGGAAGGCCACGGGAGCTGAGGACCTTCCGCAAGATGTCCTGCTACATCATGCAAGATGACATGCTGCTGCCGCACCTCACGGTGTTGGAAGCCATGATGGTGAGGGCTGGATAGTCACCCCTCCTCCCAGCCATACTTTTCTTGCTTACTCTCTGGGCCCCAGGTCTCTGCTAACCTGAAGCTGAGTGAGAAGCAGGAGGTGAAGAAGGAGCTGGTGAGTGGGGAAGGGAGGCAGTGGGACCACTCAAGCTGACCTGGCATGGGTGGGGTGGGGCCAGGTGACAGAGATCCTGACGGCACTGGGCCTGATGTCGTGCTCCCACACGAGGACAGCCCTGCTCTCTGGCGGGCAGAGGAAGCGTCTGGCCATCGCCCTGGAGCTGGTCAACAACCCGCCTGTCATGTTCTTTGATGAGCCCACCAGGTAGTTCTCTCCACCCTTTCCCACCAGGATACACGTGGCCCCCTGGTGGCCTCTCTCTGGACAGTGGTCTGGATAGCGCCTCTTGTTTCCAAGTGGTGTCCCTCATGAAGTCCCTGGCACAGGGGGGCCGTACCATCATCTGCACCATCCACCAGCCCAGTGCCAAGCTCTTTGAGATGTTTGACAAGGTGAGTGTCTCCAGGCCTCAAGGAGGATTGGCGTTCCTTCCTTACCCTTCTCTTTCTGCTGCAGCTCTACATCCTGAGCCAGGGTCAGTGCATCTTCAAAGGCGTGGTCACCAACCTGATCCCCTATCTAAAGGGACTCGGCTTGCATTGCCCCACCTACCACAACCCGGCTGACTTCAGTGAGTGGGGGTCTGTTGGTAGGGGCTGGGAATCTAAACTGAGCTCTCCACTCTGTGTCCCCAGTCATCGAGGTGGCCTCTGGCGAGTATGGAGACCTGAACCCCATGTTGTTCAGGGCTGTGCAGAATGGGCTGTGCGCTATGGCTGAGAAGAAGAGCAGCCCTGAGAAGAACGAGGTCCCTGCCCCATGCCCTCCTTGTCCTCCGGTGAGTAGGGGTGGAGAGGGCAGAGCAGGCATCACCTGATCCCGATCCAATTTCTTCTTCCCAGGAAGTGGATCCCATTGAAAGCCACACCTTTGCCACCAGCACCCTCACACAGTTCTGCATCCTCTTCAAGAGGACCTTCCTGTCCATCCTCAGGGACACGGTGAGGCGTCAGGCTGGGGGAGAGGAGGCTGGACATCCCTCTCCTGGTGATGACCCCTCCCAAGGTCCTGACCCACCTACGGTTCATGTCCCACGTGGTTATTGGCGTGCTCATCGGCCTCCTCTACCTGCATATTGGCGACGATGCCAGCAAGGTCTTCAACAACACCGGCTGCCTCTTCTTCTCCATGCTGTTCCTCATGTTCGCCGCCCTCATGCCAACTGTGCTCACCTGTGAGCTGAGCTGCCCTGGGCATGGGGCAAGGGCCGGGTGTGCCTAAGCAGCCTGTGTCCTCAGTCCCCTTAGAGATGGCGGTCTTCATGAGGGAGCACCTCAACTACTGGTACAGCCTCAAAGCGTATTACCTGGCCAAGACCATGGCTGACGTGCCCTTTCAGGTGGGCCTCTTCCTCCCACCTGCCCACTGCCTAGTCCACTGTCCAGCCCGTGCCCACTCCCCAGGTGGTGTGTCCGGTGGTCTACTGCAGCATTGTGTACTGGATGACGGGCCAGCCCGCTGAGACCAGCCGCTTCCTGCTCTTCTCAGCCCTGGCCACCGCCACCGCCTTGGTGGCCCAATCTTTGGGGCTGCTGATCGGAGCTGCTTCCAACTCCCTACAGGTGGGAGGGCTGGCAGTTGGGAATTCCCAAGGATGATGGCCTGGCCCCCTCCCTTCCCCTCTAGGTGGCCACTTTTGTGGGCCCAGTTACCGCCATCCCTGTCCTCTTGTTCTCCGGCTTCTTTGTCAGCTTCAAGACCATCCCCACTTACCTGCAATGGAGCTCCTATCTCTCCTATGTCAGGTCAGTACCCCTGCCCTCCTCGTTGGCCTCTGCTGTATCCCATCTGATATCCCTGCCTGCCTAGGTATGGCTTTGAGGGTGTGATCCTGACGATCTATGGCATGGAGCGAGGAGACCTGACATGTTTAGAGGAACGCTGCCCGTTCCGGGAGCCACAGAGCATCCTCCGAGCGCTGGATGTGGAGGATGCCAAGCTCTACATGGACTTCCTGGTCTTGGGCATCTTCTTCCTAGCCCTGCGGCTGCTGGCCTACCTTGTGCTGCGTTACCGGGTCAAGTCAGAGAGATAGAGGCTTGCCCCAGCCTGTACCCCAGCCCCTGCAGCAGGAAGCCCCCAGTCCCAGCCCTTTGGGACTGTTTTAACCTTATAGACTTGGGCACTGGTTCCTGGCGGGGCTATCCTCTCCTCCCTTGGCTCCTCCACAGGCTGGCTGTCGGACTGCGCTCCCAGCCTGGGCTCTGGGAGTGGGGGCTCCAGCCCTCCCCACTATGCCCAGGAGTCTTCCCAAGTTGATGCGGTTTGTAGCTTCCTCCCTACTCTCTCCAACACCTGCATGCAAAGACTACTGGGAGGCTGCTGCCTCCTTCCTGCCCATGGCACCCTCCTCTGCTGTCTGCCTGGGAGCCCTAGGCTCTCTAGGGCCCCACTTACAACTGACCAAAGTGGCCCCCTCTGGGGGTCCCCACCACACAAGTGTTTGTAAACTGGGCTGCTATAAGGTTGGAGTTCCAGGGCTGGGCCCTGGTGGAGTCCACTGGAAGTCCCATTATGGATGTTGAAATGGACAGGGAAGGACTCTGGAAGTCTCTTCCTCCTCCTCCTCTTCTCTCCACCCCTAGACCCTGGCTGACTTGGACAATCTGCCAGGACAGAAGCTGGGTTTTCTGTCTAGGTCACCACTCCCAATCCTGGGGATTGGAGAGGCCTGGGGCTGTGGGATGCCCCATCCCCCTCCCCATCACCTTTGGTGGGGGCAGGGCCTGGTGGCACCTGTGCAATAATGTCTGTGTTTCTCTCCCACCTGCCACTGGAACTGGAGAATGCACTTTATTCTGGGCGGGGGGTGAGTGGGGGAAGACCCAACCCTCCTTTCTCGCTGCCCCTAACGCATGCACGGTCTCGTGATGCTCCCTCCCTCTCCGGAGTGACAGGCACATACATGAGAACAGGCCATCTCAGCCCTACACACTTGCCATCCCCTACAGCACAGAGGAAGAGTGATGGTGGCATGCTGGTGGTGGCGGGTGCTGGTGGGAGGACAGTGCCAACCTCCTCCTGGGGATCCCATGTTGGAGACTCTAAGGATAAGGCTGGTGCTGCCCAGGGTGTCTACAGGAACTGCAGGTGTCTACCCCCAAGTCTTCCCTCCTCCCAAGCCAGGGGTGGCACAGGGCACTAGATCCCTGGAGTTCAGGAACCAACACAAGCACAACCACGGGCATAAGTTGGCCTTGGCCACTGCCACCCACGGCCCTCCTTTTGTGCTCCATGCTGGCATCTTCACTCCCCTACCCCTTCCCCAGCCACTGCTGCTCATTCAAACTTCTGTCCATGTCCCTCCACTGTTCCTATCAGCAGGTGGCCCCTGGGCATCAGAACAGCCTGCCCTGGGCACCAGGTGGCAGACACACTCAGAGCATGTCTGGCTTTCCTGGTGGGTCCAGGCTCATTCTGCTTCTGATTTCCCCTCCCCCAGGGCTCATTTTCCCCCTTTTTCCTGTACACATCCCTGTCTACCTCCTCTCACCCTGCCACAGATTCTTCCTATCACACAGGGATGCCAGTTGTATTTGTGGGATTTCACCCATTATTAATAAAACCTATATTTATACAGTATGCAATGTGTAAATGTGTGTGGATCTGCCACCTGGTACTGTGCCC